AGGACTATCATTGCTCTAGCAATTGCATACCAATAGAAGGAGAGGTCAATTATCTGGATTCTTCCACTTAGCTTCCACTTAACTTCCCCGTTCCTCAGTTTCCCCTTTTGTAAAGTAGAATATAATAGTATATTCCTTGAGATGTTAGGAGAATGAAATGATTTCATACTTAAACATTGCTTAAAATAATCCCGAGGACATTATTTCAAATAAGTACTAGTTACAAGGGAGTTAGCCAACATCATCGTCAGTACAAAACAAACTGATTCACAGCAAACACAATAAAGTCCTGAATTCATGAAACACTCTTCAATTTGCCAGGAACCGTGTGAGATATGCAGAAACTACAGAAATTAAGGCTTATTTGTAGATATTAACACAGACATAAAAGATTTAATGACCGCAGTTCACGTTCAATCAGCCGTTCCCACATCCCTTGAGTGCAGTCTCTGTGCTGGCTGGACACTGCAAGCACAGACACATTCCTCAGATGTTTAGACTTTTTTTAAAAGTGCGTTGTTACATCCACATTTCACTTTTTATTTTCTTTCTTTTTTTGAGACGGAGTTTCGCTCTTGTCGCCCAGGCTGGAGTGCAATGGCAAGATCTCGGCTCACTGCAGCCTCCGCCTCCCGGGTTCTAGCGATTTTCCTTCCTCAGCTGGGATTACAGGCGAGTAGCTGGGATTACAGGCGCCCGCCACCATGCCCGGCTAATGTTTGTATTTTTAATTGAGACGGGGTTTCGCCATGTTGGCCAGGCTGGTCTCGAACTCCTGACCCCAGGTGATCCGCTCGCCCCCGCCTCACACAGTGCTGGGATTACAGGCGTGGGCCACCGCGCCCGACCACACATTTCACTTTTATTCGGATCGATCAGTAAACTCTTTCGCAAACCCTCAAACTCTCCCGACCACTATCTCAGGTAGCAGCGAACTCACCCGTCCTCAGGAGGCGGGACCTGCGTGCCGACGCACAGCGAGCACGTTGACGTCTTGGCGCACCGTTCCACGGCACCGCCCACCGGCTTGAATCCCGGCGCCTCAGAGGACTATGAGGCGGGCGCCAACTGCTTGGGCCGCAGGGCGGGAGGCAGCGCGGGAGTGGGGCGTTGAGGGGCCGGCCTAGCTTGGGGCTCTGGCCTTGCGTCTTCCGACCGAATCACCGCTCCTGAGCCCGGTGCGGGGCTGCCGCTATCGCCTGGCCGTGGGTGCCGGAGCGGCCGGGTTGCGACTCAGCGTTCTTGGGTGGGCGCGGGCGGCGTCTCCGCGGCGGGCATCCCCCGAGGCCGCCCTCGGGCCATGATCGACTCCGTGAAGCTGCGCCGCGACAGCGCGGCGGACTTCTTCTCCCACTACGAGTACCTGTGCGCGCTGCAGAACTCGGTGCCGCTGCCCGCCGTGCGCGCCTGTCTCCGGGAGGGCGTGCTGGATTTCAACGCCGACCGCCTCCGCGGGGTGGACTGGGCGCCTCTGCTGAGCACCCTCAAGATCAATAAAGACCTGCCCTTGGTCTCCATCAAGAGCTTCTTCCAGCCCTGGCTGGGGGACACAGGTTTGTAGTTCCCGCCTCCAGGGCCCCTCAGTAAGTCACTAACTTTCTTTTATCTTTGTTTTAGGTTCTGACATGAATAAATTTTGCAGAAGTCGTGTTCCTGCGATAAGATACAAAGATGTGACCTTCCAGTTGTGTAAAGCTCTTAAAGGCTGTTTAAGTATATCAAGTGTGCTAAAGAACCTGGAGCTAAATGGACTAATTCTGAGAGAGAGGGATTTAACTATTCTAGCAAAGGTAAGCTTTGTCTCATTTGGCTTGTAGACATTATAACATTTTTAACTTTTCCCCCTCATTAAAGGGATTGAATAAATCGGCTTCTTTGGTGCACCTGTCTCTTGCAAATTGTCCAATTGGAGATGGAGGTTTAGAAAGTGAGTTTAAATCTCATTTAACTCTTGTCCTACTTATTGTATGTGGTTTTTTTTTCCATTTTAGTTATTTGTCAAGGTATAAAGAGCTCTATCACTCTTAAGACAGTCAACTTCACAGGATGTAATCTGACATGGCAGGGAGCAGATCACATGGCCAAGATCTTAAAGGTAACTTTATGTTCCAACTTTCATGAAAATGTTGTATTAATTTCATCTTATTAAATCTTTGAAGTATCAGACCATGAGAAGGCATGAAGAAACCTGGGCTGAGAGTCTTCGCTATAGGAGACCTGATCTTGACTGTATGGCTGGCTTAAGACGTATCACACTGAATTGCAACACACTTATTGGTGACCTAGGTGCATGTGCTTTTGCAGACTCTCTCAGTGAGGATTTATGGCTGAGAGGTAAGTTAAATGAACTTGTAAGGTGGAAAATATTAGCAAGTGACCCTTTGTCTTTCATCGAAAGCTCTTGACCTGCAACAGTGCGGCCTCACCAATGAAGGAGCAAAGGCTTTGCTAGAGGCCCTTGAAACCAATACAACTCTGGTCGTTCTGGATATAAGAAAAAATCCACTCATTGGTATGTCGCTACAATATTTTTTATTGACTAACTTACTATAATTTCAATTTTTATTTTACTTTAGATCATTCTATGATGAAAGCAGTTATCAAAAAAGTCCTCCAGAATGGAAGGAGTGCCAAATCAGAGGTATATCATGTTTTATTTCTCCAGAAAGAATTCTGAAATATAGTGTTTATTCTGTCTCTTTTAGTACCAGTGGATAACTTCTCCATCAGTGAAGGAACCATCCAAAACTGCTAAACAGAAAAGGAGAACTATAATTCTAGGAAGTGGTCACAAAGGAAAAGCTACTATTAGAATTGGTAACCTTTTCTGTCTTGGCTTTTTAATGCTAATCTTGATTCTTTCTTTTTAACACTTCTCAAGTAGGATTGGCTACAAAGAAACCTGTAAGTAGTGGCAGAAAACACTCCCTTGGTAAAGAATATTATGCGCCCGCACCTCTTCCACCTGGTGTGTCTGGTTTCTTGCCGTGGCGTACTGCAGAACGTGCAAAAAGACACAGGTAGGGTATTTTTATTTCCTATCTTTTAGGATAAATATAACTTAATTTATCGATATCTTTTTAGGGGTTTCCCATTAATCAAAACACGTGATATATGTAATCAGTTGCAGGTACGTAGTTACCATGTTTATAATATGTAGGGATTATTATACAATCTTGTCCTCTTTTTTTAAGCAACCAGGTTTTCCTGTGACTGTGACAGTAGAGAGTCCTTCATCCTCTGAAGTTGAAGAGGTTGATGATTCTTCAGAGAGTGTTCATGAAGTGCCTGAGAAAACTAGTATAGAACAAGAAGCATTACAGGTACAAAGCTATCACTTTAAAGATATGGAGAAATTATAATATTTACTTTATTACTTAATACTAGGAAAAACTGGAGGAGTGCCTAAAGCAGTTAAAGGAAGAAAGAGTGATAAGGCTTAAGGTTGATAAACGAGTCAGTGAGGTAAATAAAAGTTTTCTTACCTTTTGAGAGTTTCATGTCACACATTTTCAATCTTCTTTTATAGCTGGAACATGAAAATGCCCAGTTAAGAAATATAAATTTCTCTTTGTCTGAAGCCCTTCATGCACAGTCATTGACAAATATGATCCTGGATGATGAAGGTGTTTTGGGCAGCATTGAGAATTCTTTTCAGAAGTTTCATGCTTTCTTGGATCTCCTTAAAGATGCTGGGTTAGTTACTTTCTCCCTATGACATTCGTCCCTTGCCTTTTCCTCCTTTTCTTCTCTCGACCAGGCTTGGGCAGCTTGCCACAATGGCTGGGATAGATCAGTCAGATTTTCAATTACTAGGTCATCCCCAGATGACTTCTACTGTTAGTAATCCACCTAAAGAAGAAAAGAAGGCGCTTGAAGATGAAAAACCAGAACCGAAGCAGAATGCCCTAGGGCAAATGCAAAATATCCAGGTAAATGAATAGAACAGAACTTAGTGATTCTAATAAATGTCTATTCTATTCATATTCCATCTAGGTTTCTATTTGTATGCAGTCAGCTTACAATGAAGGAACACTAATGAAGGTACAAGTACTGATATAGATAATTTTTCAGAATCACTAAATTTTTGTTTTGTTTTTCCTTCTAGTTTCAGAAAATTACAGGTGATGCTAGAATTCCTTTGCCTCTCGACTCCTTTCCTGTCCCAGTTTCTACTCCAGAGGGCTTAGGAACTTCCAGCAACAACCTAGGAGTCCCAGCTACTGAGCAGCGGCAGGAGTCTTTTGAAGGATTCATTGCTAGAATGTGTTCTCCTTCACCAGATGCGACTTCTGGAACTGGAAGTCAAAGAAAAGAAGAGGAGTTGTCCAGAAATAGCAGATCTTCTTCAGAGAAAAAGACCAAAACAGGTGAATATACCAAAAAACACTCTGATAAGCAAGGATGACTGAACACATTCTTTTATGCTTCTAGAATCCCATTGAAATGACTGGAGAAATATTAAAATAAAAATAATAGCAGAGTTGGAAAACCAGAAATTTGAACAGTGAAATTTCTGGAAGATAAGAAGCAGATGATTTAAGTACCAGTTAATTAAAGGATGGAACAGCTAAGCCATTCCACTCATCTTTGGAGCATCTGATTCTGGAGTTTGCCACCAGGCTAAGAAAGCAGCTATCTGAAGTGGGAGCTCTGACCCAAGAAATGCTGGGATCGGAGAATAAGGGAATTATCCAAAATGGCTCCGAAGAGGAACTGAAGTTAAGCTGCCCACATGATCTCTCTAACTATGATGACCTGCCACTTCCGTTTATAATCACCATATAAGTGCCTGTAATCATTTGTGTTCATTAAAAGTGAACCAGAATTCCCATTTGGATGAAAAAATAACACTTCCAACTTTAATCTTAGGCCCTCATTTATAAATATGGACAACCAAGAATCATCAAATTTGAAGAAAACCAGTAACATAAAAGGAGGCATGAAATTAAAATTAACCTGTTCAAGAAGATAGTTACTAGGAGAAACATGAAATTTTTAAATTAATGAATCAAAATCTTCAGCAATTCATAAAGATACTGTGTTCATAAAGAATAGGATGCCATGAAAAAAATATTTAGAGTTTCTGGAAATTAAAAATTTGATTATGAAACTGAAACACTCAGAAGATGGACTACACAGCAGAATGGATTCATTTGAAGCTTAAATTCATGAAATGGAAGGTATTAATTGGTCTTAGACGTTTCATCAGCAACTTAATTACTTAGAAAAAATCTTTCTCAGAGTAACTAAGCAAAATGAACAATGAACCCATTAACGTGTGGTTTTGTTTTTTGGGTTTTTTTTTTTTGAGTCAAGGTCTCACTCATGTCACCCAGGCTGGGGTGTAGTGATGGGATCACAGCTTATTGTAACCATGAACCATTGGGCTTAAATTATCTTCCCACCTCAGCCTCCCAAGTAGCTGCAATGTACCACCATGCCGAAGTTTTAAAAAATTATTGTAGAGTTGGGTTCTTTCTTTCTTTTCTTTTTTTCTTTTTTTCTTTTTTTTTTGAGACGGAGTCTCGCTCTATTGCCCAGGCTGGAGTGCAGTGGTACAATCTCAGCTCACTGCAACCTCCTCGATCTCAGCTCACTGCAACCGTGAAGTGATCTTCCTGCCTCAGCCCCCCTAGTAACTGGGATTACAGGCACACACCACCATGCCTGGCTAATTTTTGTATTTTTAGTAAAGACGGGGTTTCACCATGTTGGCCAGGCTGGTCTCGAACTCCTAACCTCAGGTGATTCACCCACCTCGGCCTCCCAAAGTGCTGGGATTACAGGCATGAGCCACTGCATCCGGCCAAGATGGGTTCTTTCTTAGGCTGGTCTTGAACTCCTGGCCTCAAATGATCCTCCCACCTTGGCCTCCCAAAGTGCTGAGACTACAGACCTGAGCCACTGTGCCCAGCCCCATGAAAGATGTTTAGATCAAATAAACTGATAAAGATATTGATAAAGATATGAGACAAACTACTTCAGCTTTGTGACCTGCAAATCCCCTTTTATAATCACCAGAGGTGCCTGTAGTCAGAAAAAGTCTAAATAAATACTAATGACATATGAAAACAAAGTCCAACCAAAGTTCTAGGTTTGAACATGAATGGAGGCATGGCAGGACACAGAAAGTGAAAGCTTGTCCTAGATATTGTCTTATTCATGGGAAGGATACAGGTAGTGTTTGATTCTAGGTATTGATTGAAAAAATATATTAAAATATATATAAAGTTAAGGGTATGTTAGTAAGGATAGGTTAGGTGATGTTGCATTAACAGCTCCCAAATTTTAATTACTTTCAACAACATAGGTTTATTTGTGCCCATGCAGTTTGCCTTTGGCAGATTGGCTAGAGGCCCCTATTCAACATCAACCTCAATCTGGAAGCGAGGCTGGTGGAACGTCACTATTTGGAACATTGCTGGTTGCAGTGTCCAAGGAAAGACAGTATGATGCAGCATATATTGTGACTTAAAGCTTCTGTCTAGATGTGACATATGTCACTTCTGTTCACATTTCTTTGGCCAAAGAAAGTCACATGGTTATGCCTGAGTTCAGCAGACCAGGGAAGTGCAGAATTGCCATTTGCCATGAGAAGAGAGGGAAGCAAATGTATGTCAACAACTTTAATAGCTACAAAACTACCTGGAAAGAGGGAATGGAATTTTTAGGTCCAACAAGACGGGAAAGAAAAAGAAACAAGCTACATAGAAATAAAAAATCCACAATATAGCAAGATCAAGTTTTTTACTCATAATAAACATGAACAGGTTAAATTCTGGAATCCTTAGGCTTGAGTAAAAACATGAAATCCCACTGTGTGCTATTTGCAAAATCTAAAACGCTGTCATAGATTATAAAGAGATGAACAAAAATATACCAGGCAGATGCTAAAGAGTAAATGTGGCTGTGTTAGCTGCAGACTAAATAGAACCCAAGGTGAAAATTGGTAAAGGGGACAAAAGCTTCTTTTGGCTGATAAGTACAGTGTTGCAGAAGATTTTTTAAAAAAATATATCTGCAATTTAAAAACTTGATGTTAGGCCGGGCGCAGCGGCTCACGCCTGTAATCCTAGCACTTTGGGAGGCCGAGGTGGGTGGATCACCTGAGGTCAGAAGTTCAAGACCAGCCTGGCCAACATGGCAAAACTCCGTCTCTACTAAAAATACAAAAAAAAAAAAAAAAAATTAGCTGGGTGTCATGGCGCATGCCTGTAATCCCAGCTACTCGGGAGGCTGAGGCAGGAGAATCGCTTGAACCTGGGAGGCGGAGTTTGCAGTGAGCTGAGATGGCACCGCTGCACTCCAGCCTGGGCCATAGAGGAGACTCCGTCTCAAACAAACAAAAACCTTCATCTTAAAATTATAGGGTAAGAATTTAGAAATACAAGGAAAAATGGCCAGCCAGTTATAACAAGAAGCTTTAAGACATCTCTTTTCAGAATCAGTGGATCGACTGCTGCACACACACTAGAATGGCTAACATTTTGAAATGCTGATAAATATGCAGAGCAACTGGAGTTCCTCACAGCTGGTAGGAATGCAAAATGACTCAGTCACTCAAAACAGTTTGGCAGATTCTTTAAATGCTAACATACACATACCATATGACCAAGCAGTCCCACTCCTGGGTATTTAGAGAGATGAAAACTTAGTTCACACAAAACCTGTGCGTGGATATTTATAGCAGCTCCATTCATAGTGACCAAGATGTCTTCCAACAGGTGAATGGATAGCGATGTATCCATATGGTGGCAAACATGCCACAATTCGGATGAATCTCAACATCATATGCTGAGTGAAAAAGCCAGTCTCGGAAGGCTACATTCTGTATGATTCCATTTATATGGCATTCTTGAAAAGACAAAACTATAGTGACAGAACAGATTGGAGATTGCCAGGTGTTGGGGTTGGGAGGAGTTGATTACAAAGAGGCTGTACAAGGGAGTTTGTTTGTTTGTTTGTTTTGGTGATGAACAGTTCTGTATCCTGATTGCGGTGGTGGTAACGTGAGTCTATACATATGTTAAAATTTATAGAACTGCATACTCTCAAAAAAATTAGTTTTACTCTATAATAATATTAGAGCTTAAAAAATTCATCCCTCTTGCCCATCAGTAGATCAGGATATGAAGGATACCATTGAACATAAATATTTTGTATCCATGATGAATACAAAGTATATTCTCCTGGAAAACCAATAGAACATTCATATAAATGATTCCTATGAAGGTAAAAAACTTACAAAATTCAAAGATCATACAGATCATGTGCTCTGTATAATGTAATAATAGTAACAAAAGGCCTGTCCACTTGGAAATTTTTAAATGATCTTCTAAATAACTCATTTAAAGGAGAAATCAAAATAAATTGCAAATTATTTAGAATTAATAAAAACTTCTCTAAAGCTGAGGAATTCTACCAAAGAGGTGTTAGAGGAAATTGTATAGATTTTGATTTACTTTCCAGGAAGAAAGAAGACAAAAGAGATGAATTAAACATTTAAAGCTAAGAAAGAGATAAACCAAAAGAAAGGTGAGGAATTGGTAAAAGCAGAAATGAATAAAATAGCAAATTTTGATCAGTGAAACACAGGTTTTTAAAAATGAAAGATAAACCTTTGTAAAATATGATAAAGAAAAAAAAGCAAGAAGTAATTAACAAAAATTGCCAGCATTAGGAATAATTTTAGAAGGATACCTACAACTAGAAGAGATATTTTTAATTATGAGCACTTTTATAATTTACTATAAATAATTGTGTAGTGTTAAACCAATAAATTTGAAAGACTAGATGAAATGTGACTGTTTAAAAATATGGATTGTAAAAATTGATAAAAAATAGAAAATGTAAATAAACGAAACATCTTAGGAGAAATTGAAAAAATAGGACAAGAACTTATTTTTAAAAAGAGGCCAGGTGCGGTGGCCCATGCCTGTAATACCAGTACTTTGGGAGGCCGAGGTGGGCGGATCACCTGAGATGAGGAGTTCAAGACCAGCCTGGCCAACATGGTGAAACCCCGTCTCTACTAAAAATACAAAAATTAGCCGGGCTTGGTGGCGGGCACTTGTAATCCCAACTACTCAGGAGTCTGAGGCATGAGTGTCGCTTGAACCTGGGAGGCAGAGGTTGCAGTGAGCTGAGGTCACACCGTTGCACTCTAGCCTGGGAGACAAGAGGGAAACTCTGTCTCCAAAAAAAAAAAAAAAAAAATACAGTTAGAAAAACTTTAAAGGGGCCAGGTGTGGTGGCTCATGTCTGTAATCCCAGCACTTTGGGACACCAAAGTGGGAACATTGCTGAGACCAGCAGTTTGAGACCAGCCTGGGCAAGACCTCATCTCTACAAAAATTAAAAAACAAAACAAAACAAAAAAACCCAAAACTTAGCCAGGCATGGTGGTGCGTGCATGTAGTCCCAGCCACTCAGGAGGCTGAAGTGGGAGGATCGCTTGAGGCCGGGATTCGAGGCTGCAGTGAGCTGTGATCATGCCACCACTGCTCTCTAGCCTGGGCAAGAGTGAGACTCCGACTCAAGAAGAGAAAAAGAAAAACCTTCCAGGGGCACATTTATTTGTAAACCATTCCAGAGGATAGAAAAGAGATGTAAGGCTCCCTAATTCATTCCATACGGTTAGCGTAATCCTTATAGCAAACTGCACAAATAAAACACAAGGAAAACTAAACCAAATTCAATTAATGTAGGTGCAAAAAATCCAAAATAAAACTAGCAGTTTGAATTCAGCATTGTAGCAAAAGATATATCATTTTCAAGGAAGATTTGTACCAAAACATGCAAGATTGAGTGAAGAGTAACTCACTGTAGCTCACTAAATTAACAGATTAAAGAAGTATAGTCATCTTCACAAGCTGAAAGAGTATGTGATAAATTCAACATCCTCTGGTATTCTTAACAATCTCGAAATAGAAGGAAACTTCCTTAGCTTAGCTTCTTGGCTTCATTAAATATACCTAACAGAAATCCACAGGAAACAAACTTGGTGAAAAGTTTTTGCTAAGATAAAAACGGTACTAAAAAGTACACATTTTGGGAAATGAGACAAGGCTCTCGTTATTTGTAAATATGGGGTCTTTTTTTTTTTGGACAAAAAACCCCCTGTGATGATCTACTGGCATGCTATTACAGCTAATAAAGCTGAATAAGGAGGCTGTGCACAACACCAACACACCGGTATGAAAAGTGTGTACACCAGCAATAACCAATTAGAAAATGTATGAGGAAATAGACTCTCATCCACAATAGCTGCGAGAAGTAAATATTATCTAGAAATAAGATTAACAAGAGAAATGTAAGGCCTATATAAATAAAAGGATAAATCTATGCTAGAGGGTATAAAAGAAACACAAAAATAGAGGTATGCCATGTATAAGACCCAACATAATAAATAGTTCTACCAAATTAATTTATAAATTCAAAGCAATTTCATATAACCACAGTAAAGCTTTTTAAATGGATGTAATAACCTGATTATAACATTAATCTGAAAGTCATCAGGCATAAAGCAATTTTGATTACATCTCAAAACAATCCATGGAGTTAGGGTAAATGTGCTGTTCACACAGGAATAATCACAGGTATAGAACCGAGAACCTAGGAACAGAGCAATGTATATATATATGTATTTAAAAAATGGCATCACAAGTCAGTAGAGAAGGGTTTGAACTATTCAGTAAATGATGTTGAGGTTATTTACTACTTTTTCTTATTTCATATCATGGATGAAAAAAATCAAGATGAATTAAACATGGAAATTAAAAATAACTAGAAGAAAATACTGGAAAAAAATTGTAATAAATGTGTAAGAAAGGCATTCCCAACCAAGACACAAAACCCAGTAGCCATGAAAAAAAAGATAGATTTGACTACATTTTTAAAAAGTAAAACCTTTCACTTTTTACAAAACTTTGATAAAATTAGATTTCATAAATAAAGGAGTGGGAAAATACATGTAATAGAACAGAAGATTTAAGATAATATAAAGAGCACCTACAAACAACAAAAATTGGACAAAGGCTATAAAAATATTTTATAAATAAGAAATACAGACTATAAACATAAACTTTCAACCTCGTAAGCAATCAGGAAAATTAAAGTTAAAATGAGATACTATTTTTCAATACATTGAAATGGCAGATTATTAAAGATTGGTGATAGTGCTGGAGATAATGTGAGGAAAGGAGTATTCTCAGTCATTGTAGAAATTGATACAGCTTTTGGATGGACAGTTTGACAGTGTGTATCAACATGTGAAATGTCTCCAGCCTTTGATCTAATGACTAATTTTAGGCATCCAGCCTGAAGAAATATTCACACAAGTGCCCAAAGAGTCAGATACAAGACTGTGTGAAGTGTTTTTTGAGATAATAAAAAACTAGAAACAGCATAAATGTACAGAAATGCAGAAATTGTTGAATTAGTACATACCAATTTCTGACATATAACACTCTGCAGCAGATAAAGACAATAGCTCTCTAGTGTGGACATGAAAATATTTCTAAGACATTGACAGGACGAAGAAGTTGCACAGTAACCACGCACTCCTGTTTACATTTGTATAGTTAAAACTTGTTTACCTATACGTAGCATATATGCGTGTGTGCACCCTAGAAAAGAGTCTGTGATAACACATATCAAGCTATTGACAGCGGTTTTGTCTGCTGAAGGAGGAAAAAAGGGGGGCTTCTCACATTTTACTCCATTTAATTCTAGGTTGTTTGGTTTAAAAAAAAAGTTTTTATGTACAACAGACAATTTTTAAAATTCCTTTTCATCATAGAAAATGAAAATGTGTACTCTGTTATCCTTTACGCTCTGTCCATTTTTTTCTTCAAAAATGTGTCTGACCTATTATCAATGTGAATGAAAATGAGCTTTGCTACATAACCTCTTTTCAGAGCTTTGTATTCCTGAAGTGTTGGAGTCGCCTACATGGCATAGTCAAATGTTTTTAACTTAACCACAACCCACAGTAAAAATGAAGCTTTCTGCAAAGTTAAAAGTAGTAGTCCTGGCCCCACCTTCCTTGTGTGCACGTATAATTAATGGAAAATTGCATCAAACAACTCTGATTGTACTTCTAGTGACTAATTCATGTTCTGTTCTATTCCTTGCCTTTAAAGAAAATTATGTTGGCAACTCACGAAGTATGTTTCACAATCCACTAATGGGTAATGTCCTACTGTTTGGAAACACTGGCTAGAGTGTTTCAAACATCTGCTCTGTTTACCCCTGACAAAACTGCTACTCGTGGGGCAATGCAAGTCTTTCCCACATTTGTTTTATTTTATGGCTAAAAGTCATTTCTGCATTTGCAAATTACTTCCAAAGCCTACCTTCCTTGAGCTCTTTAACTCTCTATAGTCTTCTGGTAATTTTCTTTAGATTTCCCTTTTCAGAACCCTTTTGTGACACTGAAAACCTGAGTTTTCAAACTGATACATCTACCTGAGAATTTTCACATATAATTTGGTCAAAAAGTTAAAAAATAAGAAGACTTTGCCCTGTGACTGAGGTGCTCAGAAGGTATGGCTGGCTGCTCACAAAGGCACATAGTGAGTGATAGGGGCTGAAAGGGCTCAGAGAATGCCCGAGTTCTCTTAGTACAGTTTGTACATTTTAAACCACTGTGAACTGAAAAAAAAAAAAAAGGCAACCTTGGTAGTTTAGAAATAGATAAGGACCCACTTATAGATTAAATAATAATTAGCTTGTTCCAGAGAGACCAGTGAAGATTAGTTGGTTTATTTAATGTGTTAGAAAGATGGTCCTCAAAGTCCTTGAAATGTGAAGGCGGCTTTTATCTCCTTAAGAAAACAAGAAAACTCCACAAAATCTTGAAAGCTAGATAATCCTAGCTTAAATGATAAAATTTGAGTAGAGTTTGAAAACACTAAAATCAGTTTGCCAAATAACCAGCTCTAATTTCTTTATACCAAAGCCAAACTTCACCTAAATCTTACCTAAGAATTGAGTTCCTTATTGTAACCAGATAGGAGACACTTTTGTATATTATTCCAAATATTGCAAACCTACAAGGAGTAAAAGGTGTTATTATTTTAAAGAAGAAGGAATGAGGCCTGAGAGGTATTGATTCACTTGGTTGAGGGCTTCAAGTAGCACAAGGCAAAAGCAGGATTTGTTGACTTCCAAACCTGTTTTCTTCCTTCACCATGTGGCCTTTGCATCTTTCCCACACAAATATTATTCCACAAATATTTATTGTCACCAACTATAATAAAAGAACAGAACTATGTATCAGAGAGGCTGCAGGAGTGAGTTCTACCCAGGTC